CGTTTCTCATCCAACAGTAAGGTCTGCTAGAAAGACACGGAAGAATGGTCTCAGGAAATGACCGGCCGTTTCCCTTTATTACTCTGAACTTTGCCTTTTCACGTCTGGTCCCTTCAGACTCCCTAACGCTGGTGATCTCTTAATCTGTCAATGCAGCCCTTTTCAACACAAGCAGAGTCTTAAAGTTGGCTCATCAACAGGGCCACAAAGGAATTATGGCAATCAAAACTTGCAGGATTTCCCGGTATTCCAAGGGAGCCAGTACTTAGATATTTTAAACTCTATGTTGGCAAGAGGGAGTGGAGATGGTTTAATCGGTTATTAATGATATTGCGCATTTAAATTCGTTTTGTGCAATTTTTTTTTAAAGCCCAAACTTTTAACTTGTATCAAAAGCATGCAAACCAAAGGTGGGTAAGGGACATCGTGTGTGTCCTGGCAATGTTCTCGGAATGTCCTCCAGAGCTGAGTTCTCTCAGCGGATGGCTTGGGAGATTCTCGAACTGCAGAAAAGCAGCATCTTGGATCTTGGATTTTTGCATTCAAGAGGCTCCTGTTCGCCACACCTGCGGCCCAGCGCTCGGAATTTCCCTCCTGTCTGCTCCCAGCCCGTCTCCCCGTCCTCAGCGCCCCGCGCGCCCATCCCGAGCCGTCCCCAGGCTCTGAAGGCTCGGCTGGCCCGCTGCCGCTATCGGGCCCCTCCGCGCAGCCGACCCAGGGCTCCGCCGCGGAGGCTGATGCCGTTGCCCTTGATGCGCTGCCGCCCCCGCTCTCCTTCCGCAGACCTGCAGCCGCCAGGGCGCGAGGCGTGAGCGCGGAGGCTGGGACGCCAGGACCGCACCTGCGCCTTCCCCGCCCCTCTCCCGGCTCCCGGGTCCCGGCTCCCGCTCCCGCCCCAGCTGGGGCCCAGCGCACGGCGGCGGGGCTCGCGCCCGGGGACGGCAGCGGCTCGCGCCCGGTACGGCAGCAGCGGCGGCGGCTCGCGCCCGCGCTCGGGCCGGGGAGCGCGCGGGGCGGGCGGGGGAGGGCGCAGCGCGGCGCGGCCGGCGGGCGGGCGGCGCGGCGGCGGCGGCATGGGCGCGGGCACCGGCGGGGGCTGCGGGCGCCCGGCTCCCCGCCCGGCCCGGCCCGCTCCCGGCGCGCGGCCGCCGCAGCCCTGGCAGCCGGCTGGGAGGCCGTCCCTGCACCCGGCGCAACTTGCCTCGGACCCTCTGTGAGGAGAGGCGGCGGCGGCGCGCGCCGGGCCGGGCGGGAGCGGGCGAGGCGTGCGGGCGCCCGGCGCGATGCCTCCGGCCGGCGGCCCCCGAGCGCCGCGTCCCGCCGCGCTGCCCCGCAGCCTGTCCCGCCTGCGCGAGTGCCCGGGCCGCTCCCGCATCGTGCTGGCGCTCGGGGCCACGCAGATGGCGCTCGGATGCCTCATCGTGGCAGTCAGCTTCGCCGCGCTGGCGCTCACCACCTCGGCCCGCGTCCGCCACTCCTGCCCCTTCTGGGCAGGCTTCTCGGTGAGTGTCCGCGACCAGGCGGGGACGGGCTCATCTCACCTTCCTGTATCTTTTGTCCTTCCAGGTGCTGCTGTCGGGACTCATAGGTGTCGTCTCCTGGAAGAGGCCTCTCTCCCTTGTGGTAAGTGGCACCTGCGTCTCCAGGTGGCCTTGAATAATCAATTTTATGTTTGGTTTGTTTCCAGATAACCTTTTTCATGCTGCTTTCTGCGGTGTGTGTAATGCTGAATTTGGCTGGTTCAATTCTCTCTTGTCAGAATGCTCAGCTAGTCAACTCCCTAGAAGGCTGCCAGTTGGTAAGTAATGAAATGCAAACCCTTTCATAAAGACGGTGAGGTCTGTCTGTGTTCCTCTGTCTAGATTAAGTTTGACAGTGTGGAGGTGTGTGTCTGCTGTGAGCTGCAGCACCAGTCGTCCGGCTGCAGCAACCTCGGGGAGACGCTGAAGCTGAACCCGCTGCAGGAGAACTGCAACGCTGTGAGGCTGACCTTGAAGGTGACCCCGCTGGGCGCTGCTTGTGCATGCATGGAAAGCGTTGACCTTGAGTGCTTGTGATTAGTCCTCCATGGGTGGTCTCCGGCTGGTAGACAAGCAAAGATGTACAGAGAGAGAGGATGCGGCTCATCTCCATGGTAGGACTACGCCTGGCTCACAGCGCCTGTCATGTTTTGCACGGAGGAATGGTCCAAGTTGGATGGTCCCAGCAGCTCACCAGAGTGACAGATGCAGCGGGGTTGGAGGAATCAAGAACTGCAGCACTCCAGGGCCCATCCCATCATGGGACCAGGTATTTCATGCTGCCCACATTACCTACGCCCAAGGCTGACATTCTCCTGCACCTTTCCTCGCAGGATCTCCTCTTCAGCGTGTGTGCCCTCAACGTCCTGTCCACTATCGTGTGTGCGCTGGCCACAGCCATGTGCTGTATGCAGATGGTCTCCTCCGATGTCCTGCAGATGGTGAGTGGCCTGATCCCCTCCTCCTCTGCGCGCAGATAACTCTGTGGTTGTCTCTGTTTTCCAGTTCCTTCCGCAGAGGTCACATCCTGCCAACCCCACCTGCGTGACTCCTCACGGCACCGTTCTCCACCAGACCCTGGATTTCGACGAGTTCATCCCCCCACTCCCGCCTCCACCCTATTACCCCCCAGAGTACACCTGCACACCGTCCACTGAGGCCCAGAGGTTGGTCTCCCGCGGCTGCCCCCATCTCGAAAGCAATGACGATGTGATGATTCTGTCTTTTCAGGGGCCTCCACCTGGACTTTGCTCCGTCTCCATTCGGCACTTTGTATGACGTGGCCATCAATAGCCCCGGCCTGCTCTATCCTGCTGAGCTCCCCCCTCCGTACGAGGCGGTGGTGGGCCAGCCCCCTGCCAGCCAGGTGAGGCCTGGGCCCCCAGACAAAGCCAGTTCGCCGCCTTGACGCTTTCTGTTTCTTACTGTAGGTTACAAGTATAGGTCAGCAGGTGGCCGAGTCCAGCTCCGGGGACCCAAACACCAGTGCTGGCTTCAGCACTCCAGGTAAGCTTACCTCTTTCAGCTCCTGAAGTGGGCCCACTCTAATGCCATGTCCCTTCTCTTGCAGTACCAGCTGACAGCACAAGCCTCCTGGTGTCCGAGGGCACTGCTACGCCAGGTTCCAGCCCATCCCCCGATGGCCCTGTGGGCGCCCCAGCACCCTCCGAACCTGCCCTTCCCCCTGGCCGCGTGTCTCCAGAGGATCCTGGCATGGGCTCACAGGTGCAGCCAGGTCCCGGGCATGTGTCCCGCTCCACCAGCGACCCCACCTTGTGCACATCTAGCATGGCAGGTAGGTTGGCCAGGCTCACCCATGTCCCCAGACATGTGTTCACTGAATTCTCCTTCTGGTTAAGGCGATGCCTCTTCACACAGGCCGTCGTGTAGCCAGGACCTGGAAGCGGGACTGTCTGAGGCTGTGCCTGGGAGCGGTGAGACGCTTCTTTTCTAAAGCGCTTTGACTGAGTTTCTTAATTTCTCATGTTTAATTGCTAGGCTTTCCAGTTGCCACCAAACAAGACACCAGAACAGACGACCCAGAATGTTCCAACTTTGTGTGGCGTGAAGCTCAGGCTGGGCAAGCCGGGCCTTCGCTGGTCCTTGTTGGCGTCCCTCGCCACTGACAGCCCGGAGCTGGCCGTCTTACAGGGACCCTCAGCCCAGTGTCCAGCCTGTGGGTCATGCAGAGAGGCTGTCAGCTCTGTGGGGAGCTGGAGCCAGGTCCCCAGCCTCTGGCCTGGCAGGCAGTGGAGCAGGGCACTGAGTGGTGGCTGCCTGCACCTGGCATGATGGGGGGGGCGGTCTCATGTTCCCTCTGCCACCCCCAGTTCTGGTCTTAAGGCAGACCCTGTCTCTAGATGCCATGATTCTGCCCCAGCAAGAGATCAGACCCAAAGGGGCAAAGGTCGTGGAGGCGAGAAGACTGGGAAGGACCAGCCCCTGTGCCCTTGGGATTCTAGCAGAGGGCAGAAGTGGGTCGCTGCCTGCTGTGGTGGCCCTTCCCCCCAGGCCTTCGCTCCTGGAGGCTGCAGCCCCTGGAGGTTGACACTAGTTCAGTTTGGGGTTGAGAAGGGGAGGAGGGATGGGGACAGCAGGGCATGCCCAGAGCGCCAGCCCCAGGAACACAGAAACCCCAGCAGGAGGCTCCTCCCGAGCAGGCTTTTCTTTGCTTTTGAGTTAACTTCTTATTTCAGTGAGTTTTGAACTGCACTTTTGCCCTTGATTTTTAGCTTCCATGTCTCGCTCTGCCACGGCTGCCTGTCGGGCCCAGCTTTCACCAGCGGGGGACCCAGATACCTGGAAAACTGACCAACGGCCAACACCAGAGCCCTTCCCAGCGACCTCCAAAGAGCGGCCACGCTCTTTAGTGGACAGCAAGGCCTATGCGGACGCCAGGGTTTTGGTGGCCAAGTTTTTGGAACACTCACACTGTGCCCTCCCCACCGAGGCACAGCACATGGTGGGTGCCATGCGCTTGGCTGTCACCAACGAGGAGCGCCTCGAGGAGGAGGCCGTCTTCGGCGCTGATGTTCTGGACCAGGTATGAAGGAGCCACATTTCTGACCGTGGACACCAACGCCTGGCGCCACAGATGTTCTTGGCAGAAGCCATCATGCCTGACAAAGAGGCCTTCAGGCCCAGCTTGGCGGAGGATAAATGTGGGGGGGACACCCAGGATGATCTGGGGGCGGTGTGGGCAGGGAACTGTTACCCCCTCTCTCGAGGGGAGCCGAGCAGTGTCTCTTTGGGGATTGCATTTCCTGCCTAGCCCAGTAATTCGGAAAGATGACTTTCACGTCCACAGTGAACTCTCTGGTTTTATCTGGCGTGCAGCACCTTGAACTGAGCAGTGTTGCACAAATGTGAATACAGCAACAGGCGACACTTACGTCACCTAAAGACTCAAAGTATCTCCAAAATCAGGGCCTTCCAAAGCAGGAGTCTCCCATCCCCCATTTAACTTAGTGTTCAGTGGACAGAGGGTGACATCGAGTCATGAAACATTTTCTCATGTGGCTCGATGGCTCTATCATTAGGCGTTCATCACGCTCTGGCCTATTTCCTGTGAAAGGAAATAGGTAGTGTTAGCACAGATGGCAGCCTGGGCCCAACTTTCTGTCCACAGGGCTATTGTGCAAACAAATGTGCAGTGCGGGCCTCTGCCATAGCCCGGCCCCCCCCAGGGAACAGGCCGGTGTTGCGGGGGTTGGAGGAACCCACCATCTCCTGGGCCTTGAGCTCGGCCTCCCTCCGTGGGGTGCCTTCCCCCCCTCCTCTTGGGCCCCCTTTCTCCAGGCTCCCATCCTGTCCCTGGAGCAGTTGTGTGATCCGTAACAACAAGTGCCGATTCCCAGCTCCTTTGTGTCTGAGCTCACTTGATTGAGCTCAGCGGGTCACAGTTCTGCAGGAGAGAGGCCGGTTTCTCTGAGAAGTAGCCCCTCCTGATAAAGCAGGTCCCTTTGACCCAGAGCTGACCTTTCCCCGGGCATGCGGCAGCAGACACACCTGCGCAGGAGGATCATAAACCACTTACAAACCCACGCGAGAAGGGAAGCAGACACCCAACGTGCTGCTTATGGAGAAGCAGACACGCCCAGCTTGGGGACAGCCTGGGGACCTTGGACTTTCTTAGCCCCCATCCCCTTGTTTTCTGGTGGCATCAGTGGCAGCTGCTCCCAACAATGGCCGTGGAACAGCGCCATCCACGAGAACTTTGTGCAGTGATGGAAATGCCTGTTCAGGGCCACTAGCAGCCACAGCCCCTGAGCTGCGTTGGGTGGGCCCTGCGGTGAACAAAACAGCCTAGAGGCCAAGGTCTCCCCAGAGAGCCCATGAGCCTGGCATGGGGGCACAGGGGGACCAGAGGGTGTCTTCCACTCCTGGGTGCCAGGGCAGGGGGCTCACGCTGCTGTTCCCTCGGCTTTGTGGGGCTTGTCCTTGAGCTCCCCCAATTCCCTAATGCCACTGTGGCCAGTGTGCTGGGGAGCTTCTGTGTGGCTGGAAGCTGGGAAGGGGGTGAGGTTCCAATCCAGGTGCCCAGAGCCTTCCTCCAGTCCTTTATCCCTGCCCTGGGGGCTGCGGTGTGGGACTCCTTCAGCTGTGGTCGGCTGAAAAGGCTTCGATTGCTTTAGAGAGCTGAAAACACATAAGCCAGGCCTTTTGATGACAACCTGCACTTTTGCAGGAGAGACGTACTAGAGATGAATTTTTGAGCACTTTATTCAGACTATAAAACAGGAAATCTCTAATTTTCCTCAAGTGGGGGCTTTTGAATTCCCTCAAGGCAAGTCCCTTTGCAGGTGAAATTAATTGGTGGATTTTCAGAATGGCCGCCCTGGAGCCGAGCTTCAGCCACGCCTGACGCCCTGGCCTCTGAATCTCCACTGTCTCTGAGGTGCGCTGGGGCCACACCGCAGGGGTTTCACCTGCTTGGGGGGGTCCACACTAGGGCTTGGGGGTTCACACAGCATTGTCCCTGGGCTGAGCCCTTGGGTGGGCTAGAGCTGCAGTCCTCAGACATGGCTGCAATTCCAGCGAGGCCAAGACCACCAGCCACCCAGTGGACTCGGTCTCTGGGGTGTTCTCCTCATGCAGCCGGGGCAGAGGCCTACTGGACCCCCTCAGCCTGCTGCTCAGCATCCTTCCCTTCTCTGCAGCAGGGCCCGGTCCCAATGGCCAATGGGGCTGCTGCCCCAGCAGTGCCTCCCTGCGGGCCCCTCACCTGCACCCCACCTTCACCCAGCTCTGGGTTTGCGCTGGTGGCAGCTCTGTTTTGTGGATACGGAAACTGTACCCAACTTGATGCCGCTGGGCTGGAACCTTCTGCCCCTTCGAAATGAGGCAGTCAGGGACGGGGTGGGGTGCCCCCATCAGCCCCGCTGCTCAGGGCCACTCATGGACTCTAGGAGGGTCCAGGTTCTGGGCTTCCTGGGAAGGTCCCCAGAAGAGAGAGGTGCTGGTAGACTAGGGAATGTGCTGGCAACTTGACCCAGCAGCTGTGGTCCCCTTGGCCCCGGCTCCACGGTATCCGGGTACCAGCAGCAAGAGCCCAGGCCCCGGGCTGCACGTCAGCTCACAGCCCAGGAGAAAGCTGGCTGCTTCCCCTCCCTATGCGTCTTTCCCCCGCTCCAATCATGCTCCCTCTGGGATCTGAAATGGGCCAACTGTGGCTGCTTTGGGGGTGACACGCTCCTTCTCCAACTCAGCTGGGCCCCGGGCATCCCCTGCCCTCCCCTGAGACCCAAAGGGGGTTGGCACCTGCTGTGACACCACCGTTGACCCCAGCCTGGGGGCCACAAGGTTGCTGAGTGGGGAGAACATGGACCCCAACTCTATGGCAAGCAAGATCGCAGAAGGGGGAGCATCATCCGCAAGGACTTCAGGTCTCCCTTGGCTGGAGATGAGGATCCACATTAAATGTTTGTAACACACCAGGCCACAGAAAGCTCGCTACACACAGATGCTTCTCCCCACCCATGCTGACTCTCAGAGGCTGCTAAGGCAGAATTTATAGGAAATTGTTTTCAAGCCACCAGAGACCTGTCTGTACAACTGGAAAGGCTGTATTTATTTAATGTACCTCAAGGTGTTTTAATAATGATCCGTGTTTTAATAAAAAGAAGTATTTCTGGCCTCTGTGTCTCTGAGGTCTAACTGGGACAGAGG